AAGCGCCCTGGGCGGCAGCGAAGGCAGCGGTCGCTCCCGGCTTCAACCGCCCAGTCCCCCGCGCCACCCAGAGCCCCTCACGCCCGGGAAAGAGCCCCGAGAACGTGCGAATGGGGTCGGGGTCCGCGCGCGGAGGAGATGTTGCTGAGAAGGGTACCGGGGTCCCGGAGCGCCGCCCCCGCCGCCCGCCCCCCGCCCCGGCTGCGGTCGACCTGCACTCCCACTCCAGCCTTACCTGAGGCCGACTCGCACGAGCCCACGCGGGGCTGCGGGAGCCGATCGGGATCCCGGCCGCCGGCCCCCACCCCACCCCCTCGCGGCGCCGGCGACGGCGGTGCTGCGGCCCCTTTAAATCCGGGCCGCCCCGCCCTGCGCCGTCGACTCCGCGGCGGCCCCAGATCCAGGCCCCAGATCCAGGCCGGGCCGCGGCTCTCGCCGCCCAGCCCAGCCCAGCCCGGCCCGGCCCGGCCCTGCCGCGGAGGCGAGGCCGCCAGTGTCCCGCGCCCCTGATATCTGCAGTGAGCCTGATACCTGCCTCTGCCCTTCTGAGCCTGTTCCTCTTCCCTGAGTACAGGGCACAAAGCTTGCGCCCTGAGGGGCGGCCGGCGCGCTCCCTGGCCCGGTCCCCGCCCGGCCCCGGGCCCCCCGCCCCTCCCCGACCCGGGGCCGGGGCCCCTGCCGCCGCCGCCGCCGCCTTCCGACCCCTGCGCCCCGGCCCCGGTCCCCCGGGCCATGCAGCCTCGGCCCCGCGGGCGCCCGCCGCGCACCCGAGGAGATGAGGCTCCGCAATGGCACCTTCCTGACGCTGCTGCTCTTCTGCCTGTGCGCCTTCCTCTCGCTGTCCTGGTACGCGGCACTCAGCGGCCAGAAAGGTGAGCGCGACCCCCGCCCGGCCCGCACCTGGCGCACCTGGGCGTCGGCGGCGGGAGCGGGCCCGGCGGTGGCCGCGGAAGGCGGCCGGAAGCCGACGCAGGCGCCCCTTCCCCGCCCGGGCGGCGCGAGGACGCCCCTCCCACCCTCCCCCACTTGTTTGCTGCTGGAGCCGCGGCGTTCTCCTCGGGCCCGGGCCGCGCCCGTGGGTGCTCCGGACCGGACTCCGCGGGCGCAGCTGTCCCGACGCTGAGCTGGGGACCCGTGGGGTTCTCGGAGAGGGGCAGAGACCCAAGGTCACAGAGGTCCCGGAACGCCAGCCACAGCCACCTGGGCAGGAGCTGGGGCGGCGTGAGGGACACAGGCGCGAGGGCACCCCCCCACCCTGCTGCCTGCTGCCCCGCGCCGGCCTGGGCGACCCCGGCGTGACACCCGGTCCTGGGACTCCCTTCGGCGCCCAGAACGCGTCGGCAGCATCCGGCCTGTGGGAGGGAGGGAGGGAGGGAGGGAGGCGTCCTGAGGCAGCCCGGCCCCTGCTGCCCTGCGCTCCCGTGCGGCCCCAGCCCGTCCTCCGCACCCCGAGCTTCCCGGGCTGGCCCCCGCCCTCCGCGTGCGCCCAGCGCTCTTGCAGGCGGAGGGTGCGGGCCGATCCCCCCGCGCCGCCCCGCTGGCCGGTCTTGGCGATGGTGGGGCCGAGTAGGGCCTGAGCCCTCGGAGGCGCTCTTCCCCCGGCCTGGAGGTTCCGGGAGAGTGGCCTCCTGCCTGCCTGCCTGCTGGAGGCCTAAGCGGGCTGAGTCCAGCTGCCCCTCGGCCTCCCCGCCACCTGCTTCCCTGTTTCCCTGTCCCGGAGCGCCATCCCAGAGAGGCTGCGGAGGAGGGCGAGGGAACCTGGACCCTTCCGGACCCTCCGAGCTCCATCTACCCACGCCGAGCTCTGCCAGCACGCCCGCCTGCCGCACTTGTTCTGCCAGAGCAGAGGCCTGGGCTGGCCTTGGGGCTCCAGGGCCAGAGAGGCATCACCCAGGGACTCTGCGGGGAGCCTGCCTGACACGGGAGGGATGGCTGGGCAGAGGCCGTGCTGGCGGGGTATATTATCAAGGGCAGGCATGGCTGGGGCAGAATTCTCTGTAGGTAGGGTGTGTCACCTGGGGAAGGACATTCTGGGTCCTTGGCAGGGTGACTATAAAAGCACACTGGCATGAAGGCCTAGGTGGGGCCATATCTGAAGGGCTGGGGCATGCTCTTTGAGTCGTGGGTAGAGCCGTGAGCCCTTGCCCTTTGTCCTGAGCCAGTGTGTGCCTCCCGCAGCAGCCACATGCCCGCGGATTGATGTCAGGAGCCACCTCTGCAAGCCTGGCTTACCACAGGGAGCCAGGCTCCAGGACAGCAGAGTGAGGGAGAGGCACTGGCTCCATGGCACCCACTGTGTCTGGGGGGCATCCAGGAGGCTGGCTCTCTGAGGGCCTGGGGAACAGGAGAGCAAAGAAGGGGAGCACTTAGATTCACGAGCCCAGCCCCTAGGGGATAGAAGCCTAAGGATCCTGTGAGGTATGAGTATGGGGTGACATAGGCCTCCCTTGTCGAGGGGCTGTCACTGTTTCTGTGGTGACCCAGTAGTACCAGGTCTTTGGAGGCCTCAAGAGAAGCTGGGAATCTGGGCTCTTATGTGAACCCATCTCGTTGTCACATGTAGAAAATCTGTCTTAAACCCCTGGTGAAACCAGACGTAGCCAGTCGGAGGCCAGATTGGAACCTGGCCTCCACTTTGCAGCCAGCGGGGGTCCAGGAACTTGAGGGAAGGACCCAGGAAGTGGAATCTGCAGGGAAGGAAGGAGGTGGGCAGGGAACCAGAGAGGAAGGGCAGCAGGTGTGGGCATCATCCTGGAAACGCAAGGTCAAGCCCAGGACGGCCTCTTAGACCAACGCAAAATGGACCCTGGAGAAGGGTTTGGGGCCCAATTTCCTATCTAGCCCGTGCAGCAGCTCTGCCAGCGCTCAAACTGTGGCCCTCGGTCAAGCACCTGCTGAGGATCTGCCCAGGGAGGCAGACCCTTGGGGGCAGCCCGGGGTCTCAGCCATGCAGCGCTCCCAGCCTTCAGGCTGTCCGCCTCCCCAGGCCTGGACTTCAGCAATGATGGACACCCTTACTCCTAGGAGGTTGCAGGGTCTGGAGAGGAGGCAGACACCTGCCACACACATGCATGGTGACAGCAGACCGTTAACGGGCCTGATATCTGCCTATGCCCCTCTGAGCCTGTCCCTTTTCCCTGAGTACAAGGCACAAAGGTTGTGCCCCAGCTTGGCTCTTTAATCTTTCCCCAACCAAGAGGGAAGCAGGGGGAACTGTGGTTTGTGGGCCCCAGGATGTCCTAATGACTCGCCTCCAGGGGAGGGTGACACAGCCTCCAGGCCTCATTGCTGCTGCTCTTAACAACGTGGTCCTGAGGCAAGAAAGTGTGGCAGGGGCTCCCAGGCTGGTCCCTCTCCTCACCTGAGCTGCCTCCCCAGCTCCCGAGGGTTATAGGGTGCCAGCATGGCTTGGCAGAGCCCTGGCATAGGGCCTGGCCCATGGGGAGGCAGTCACAGAGTTGGACCCACAGTCAGAGAAGCTGAGGGCAAGGCGGGTGGAGGAGCTGGCAGGCGGGGGAGGCTGCCCAGGGCCAGGGCCTGCAGTGTGTAGGGAAATGACAGAAGGGTTGGTGTGGGCGGGAGCCCGTGGGGCCCTTTATCTCCTGGTAAACAGGACCCGGGGGAGAGGGGAGGCCCCTAGGAAGGAAGCGAGGGTAAGGCGCAGGCTGTTGCCAGGGTGATTCAGGCAGCATCACCCACCACTGCCCACCCAGCCTGTCCATCTGAGGCAGTCGTGTGGGACAGAGAAAGCCAGGGTGGGGCTCGGGGGTGGGGGTGGGCAGTGGCTGTAAGTAGGCAAGCGGGGACTGGCATCTAGGCAGGAGGGAGGCGCACCTGCAGGTGCAGGTGGCTCTGAACCCATTCCTGATGGCTCTCTAGGCCTCTGCACCTCCAGTCCCATCCCTGTGGGCGAGTGCTGCCTACACCTGGTGTCACCCAGCAATGGGTGAGCCCTGGGGATAGCCAGCTCTGCATTCAAGGGGTTAGGTTTCCAGGGTAACCGAGCCCCTGAGCCCAGCGTGGAGCCTGGCAGAGCCAGTAATCTGACTCCCCTTTCCCTCCCGCCAGGGGCTGTCCAGAGGCTCCGCTTTGCCTCAGCCTTTAGCCCCAGAGAGGCAGGGTGTGGAGGGTGGGGGCTGGCTTCTTGGGTAAGAGATGCCTCAGGGAAGATCTACCTGGCTCCCTGCTCCTTAAACCTTTCCCTCCTGCCCAGGTCCACCCCTTCCTCTTCCCTGGTCACTTGGCACTTCGACCTCCTGCCCGTTTCGGAAAGGGGTGTGCCCTGAGGTGACTGAACTTTGCCTGATCATGACCTTGATCATGCACAGGGCTGCTGGTGGGGTGAGGCCATCCCACGCAACTCTGGGGTCTGTGAAGCCACCAAGGATCAAGGAATGGAAGAGCTGCCTGAGTGTAGAGGGAGTTCGGTCAGGCTTCTTAAACTTGGAGACTTGGAAACAGAAGGCCTTGTAGGCCACATAGGTTTTCAGAGACTCGCCTGGCAGAGGCCTGGAGCGTCCTGCTGCGTGGACTGTGGGCACCGAGCCACCAGGAGGTTGTTGATCTCATTCTTGCTCACTGGTCCCTCCCCCTCGTGACGGCTTGCCTACCACCTGCAGGCGACGTTGTGGACGTTTACCAGCGGGAGTTCCTGGCGCTGCGCGATCGGTTGCACGCAGCTGAGCAGGAGAGCCTCAAGCGCTCCAAGGAGCTCAACCTGGTGCTGGACGAGATCAAGAGGGCCGTGTCAGAAAGGCAGGCGCTGCGAGACGGAGACGGCAATCGCACCTGGGGCCGCCTAACAGGTGAGGTCTGGGGCGGGAGGGGGAAAAGGCGGGTCTCAGTCCCGATCCTTCCCGACCCACCCAGAGGACCCCCGATTGAAGCCGTGGAACGGCTCACACCGGCACGTGCTGCACCTGCCCACCGTCTTCCATCACCTGCCACACCTGCTGGCCAAGGAGAGCAGTCTGCAGCCCGCGGTGCGCGTGGGCCAGGGCCGCACCGGAGGTATGGGCGCAGACAGGGAGGAGCACGGGGTGCCTTTCCAGCGTCGGGCCTCCGTCCCCCATAGTGTCGGTGGTGATGGGCATCCCGAGCGTGCGGCGCGAGGTGCACTCGTACCTGACTGACACTCTGCACTCGCTCATCTCCGAGCTGAGCCCGCAGGAGAAGGAGGACTCGGTCATCGTGGTGCTGATCGCCGAGGCGAGTGAGCCGGGACGCGGGGTTGGGGGACAGGGCTAAGGGAGGGTGCTTGGTCTCCCCACAGACTGACTCACAGTACACTTCGGCAGTGACAGAGAACATCAAGGCCTTGTGAGTACTGGCGACCCCAGAGAGCTGGTGGCCTGCATACGGACTAGGCCTTCCCGTCCCCCAGGTTCCCCACGGAGATCCATTCTGGGCTCCTGGAGGTCATCTCACCCTCCCCCCACTTCTACCCTGACTTCTCCCGCCTCCGAGAGTCCTTTGGGGACCCCAAGGAGAGAGTCAGGTACTAGTTACTCCCCCATACCCTCAGCAACCCTGAACTTCTGAGGCCCCGCCCCGGCCCACAGGTGGAGGACCAAACAGAACCTCGATTACTGCTTCCTCATGATGTACGCGCAGTCCAAAGGCATCTACTACGTGCAGGTCAGCCCCAAGCCCTGCGTTGCCCTGCCCTGTCAGCCCCAGCCCCTCTCTGCTCACCTCGCAGCTGGAGGATGACATCGTGGCCAAGCCCAACTACCTGAGCACCATGAAGAACTTTGCACTGCAGCAGCCTTCAGAGGACTGGATGATCCTGGAGTTCTCCCAGCTGGGCTTCATTGGTGTGCCCCTCCCCTTACCTGACGGTGCCTTTCAGCACTGCCCACTCAGGCCCCTCCCCACCAGGTAAGATGTTCAAGTCGCTGGACCTGAGCCTGATTGTAGAGTTCATTCTCATGTTCTACCGGGACAAGCCCATCGACTGGCTCCTGGACCATATTCTGTGGGTGAAAGTCTGCAACCCCGAGAAGGATGCGGTGAGCAAGAGCTGGCGGGACTGGCAGGGGCACCGAGCCCTGGGGTGTTGCCCACCCTCCACAGAAGCACTGTGACCGGCAGAAAGCCAACCTGCGGATCCGCTTCAAACCGTCCCTCTTCCAGCACGTGGGCACTCACTCCTCGCTGGCTGGCAAGATCCAGAAACTGAAGGTGGGCTGCACTGCACGCTCTCCCTAGGCCGGACGCCATCACTGCTGTCCCTCCTCCGCTGCAGGACAAAGACTTTGGAAAGCAGGCGCTGCGGAAGGAGCATGTGAACCCGCCAGCAGAGGTGAGCACGAGCCTGAAGACATACCAGCACTTCACCCTGGAGAAAGCCTACCTGCGCGAGGACTTCTTCTGGGCCTTCACCCCTGCCGCGGGGGACTTCATCCGCTTCCGCTTCTTCCAACCTCTAAGACTGGAGCGGTCAGTGCCAGCACCATGGGTCTGCGATGGGGCTGCAGCAGCTCACAGGCCTGCCTGGCTGCAGGTTCTTCTTCCGCAGTGGGAACATCGAGCACCCGGAGGACAAGCTCTTCAACACGTCTGTGGAGGTGCTGCCCTTCGACGTAAGTTCGGTGGGTGTGGTGTGCACTGAAGCCCACCTGCCTCAGCCCTTGATTCTGCCCCCAGAACCCTCAGTCAGACAAGGAGGCCCTGCAGGAGGGCCGCACCGCCACCCTCCGGTACCCTCGGAGCCCCGACGGCTACCTCCAGATCGGTGGGTAGGGTTTGGGGGAGAGCGTGGGCTGGAGGGACACCCTCTCACCACTGCCCTCCCACAGGCTCCTTCTACAAGGGAGTGGCAGAGGGAGAGGTGGACCCAGCCTTCGGCCCTCTGGAAGCACTGCGCCTCTCGATCCAGACGGACTCCCCTGTGTGGGTGATTCTGAGCGAGGTGAGGCTGGGCAGGGCCAGGCCAGGCACGGGGGCCCTGCTGACCCTGGGTCCGGCTCTTCCAGATCTTCCTGAAAAAGGCCGACTAAGCTGCGGGCTTCTGAGGGTACCCTGTGGCCAGCCCTGAAGCCCACATTTCTGGGGGTGTCGTCACTGCCGTCCCCGGAGGGCCAGATACGGCCCCGCCCAAAGGGTTCTGCCTGGCGTCGGGCTTGGGCCGGCCTGGGGTCCGCCGCTGGCCCGGAGGCCCTAGGAGCTGGTGCTGCCCCCGCCCGCCGGGCCGCGGAGGAGGCAGGCGGCCCCCACACTGTGCCTGAGGCCCGGAACCGTTCGCACCCGGCCTGCCCCAGTCAGGCCGTTTTAGAAGAGCTTTTACTTGGGCGCCCGCCGTCTCTGGCGCGAACACTGGAATGCATATACTACTTTATGTGCTGTGTTTTTTATTCTTGGATACATTTGATTTTTTCACGTAAGTCCACATATACTTCTATAAGAGCGTGACTTGTAATAAAGGGTTAATGAAGTGTGTGCCTCAAATGTGAGCGCCCTGGGCATC